ACGCAGCTCAGCACCAGCAGCAACCTGCCCGCTGCCGCCTCCGGGGGCGTGTGCGGGGCCGCGGACCCTGCGTCGCCATCCCCCCAAGGCCAAGACCACCACTGCCACACCAAGAAGTCCCCCAGGTAACAGCAGGCGGGCAGCGCCAGCAGCCACCAGGAGCCGCAGCTCCGGCCCGGGCCGGGTCCCCGCTTGGTCCGGGTGAGGAAGCAGGTGAGGAAGAAGAAGGCACAGGCGATGCTGAAGAGGGGGCTCAAGCTGTGCGAACACACGCTCAGCAGCGTCCGCAGCCAGGCGGCCCCGGCAGCCCAGCTCTCGGGTTCCGCGCCCAGCAGCAGGGCGAGGACAAAGGCAGCCAGGGCGCCCAGCGAGAGGCGCGCCCGGCAGAAGGGGGAGCAGCGCCGCGGCTGCTGGGGAGAGGCCGGCGGCGGCCGCAGCTCCACGTTGCAGAAGCGGCAGAGGTGGAAGAAGAAGCCGCGCGGAGGGTCCTGCCGCAAGGGGCTCACGCAGCTCTTCACGTAGCCGTTCCTCAGACTCTCGGGGGGCGAGCCGGCCCCATCCGGCGGCTGCAGGGACCGCATGGCTTTGGCGTCTCGCTCGTCCCTCCTCATGGCTGGGGCCGGGGGTGGCCACGGGACTCAGCACACCCCGCTCGTACCGTAGCGGCCGCTCGCGCTCCCAGACCCCAACCCCCGCGTTCGGGGCGCCCCCTGGTTCGCAACCCGTCAGGGCTGCGCCGGCCGCCACGGCCCGGGGTCCCCACCGCGCGGACTGAGGAGCGGCGGAGTCCGGGACATGCTGGCTGAGGAGAGGGGCGGAAGGGGCTTCTCTCCAGGACCAGTTTAGCTGCCGCCTCCTTTTCCCTCGGGCACCTCTCGGGACTGGAGACTCAGTGTCGCCTCCCACCTCCGCTGGCTGCAACAGTTACCTCACGGCCCCAGCCTGGTCCGTTGGGCGCGCGAGCGGCGGGCGGGCGCTCCTCCCCCGCGACTGCCCCGGCCGGGCGCGCGCCCAGCGCGCGCTCACGACTTGTCCCGCCGCCACCCGCGCCGCGGCCGCCCAACAGGGACGCGAGCCGGGACCACGCCGACCCAGCGTGCCCAGGCCGAGGAAAGCGCGGCGGCGGCAGTCCGAAGACCCACCGGGACTGAAAGAGAAGGACGAGGTCATCTTCGGACGGGAGGGGCAAGCCAGCCATCCTGGGACCCCAGGCGTGCAGGTTCTCTTTGAGGGTAAGTCACGGACACCCAGCCAGAATCCCACAATGTTCCTTTTACCTTCTCCATTGTCTTTCAGGTATTCCACCCTGCAAAAAGCATGTATTCATGGTCAGCTCTCAGCAAGGCCAGTAGCAGAGTGGTAAAGGCCTTGGCCCTCCAAGGCTGGGAAAAGACAATGACAAGTCAAATCCAGACCTATGTTGTATGTTGGTCTACTAGGTGACTGTCTCCTGGAAATGTTATGCAGCTCAGCAAGGTGAAGGTGAGAATATCTTTGCTTTTTGATAAAACACATATTAACAGGTATTTTTTTCTTTTACTTTTAGTTTCGAAATCAGTATGACAATGATGTCACTGTTTGGAGCCCCCAGGTAAAATAATGTTTTTAAACCTTTTCTGTGAAAGATGTGTGTTTTTTGTTTTTTTTTTCTTTAGGGCAGGATTCATCAAATTGAATATGCAATGGAAGCTGTTAAACAAGGTTCAGCCACAGTTGGTCTGAAATCAAAAACTCATGCAGTTTTGGTTGCATTGAAAGTAAGTACAGTAATAAATATGTCTTCCTCTGTTTTTTTTTACATCTTATAATGTCTCTATTTAGAGGGCGCAATCAGAGCTTGCAGCTCATCAGAAAAAAATTCTCCATGTTGACAACCATATTGGTATCTCAATTGCGGGGCTTACTGCTGATGCTAGACTGTTATGGTAAGTATAATCATGAAAAATAAACATCCTTTAAATTACTAAACTTTTTTTGTTTCTTTTTTAGTAATTTTATGCGTCAGGAGTGTTTGGATTCCAGATTTGTATTCGATAGACCACTGCCTGTGTCTCGTCTTGTATCTCTAATTGGAAGCAGTATCCTTTTTATGTTAGCATTTATGGATATGCTTGTTAAAACAAGCTCGTTAACCAGTCTAAGAGACCCAGATACCAACACAACGATATGGCCGGAGACCATATGGTGTTGGTCTCCTTATTGCTGGTTATGATGTAAGTTCATTGAATATTGTTATATGTTAATGTAATTATGTGGTGTATTTATTTCTATTTGTAGGATATGGGCCCTCACATTTTCCAAACCTGTCCATCTGCTAACTATTTTGACTGCAGAGCCATGTCCATTGGAGCCCGTTCCCAATCAGCTCGTACTTACTTGGAGAGACATATGTCTGAATTTATGGAGTGTAAGTGACAGCCTTGCTTTTTTTTTTTTTTTTTAAGAAATAATTGTTAATTTATTACATATAGGTAATTTAAATGAACTAGTTAAACATGGTCTGCGTGCCTTAAGAGAGACGCTTCCTGCAGAACAGGACCTGACTACAAAGGTAAGTATTGTCTTTTCCAATTGTAGATATTATTATTTTACTTTTACCATATTTTACCCTTCAGAATGTTTCCATTGGAATTGTTGGTAAAGACTTGGAGTTTACAATCTATGATGATGATGATGTGTCTCCATTCCTGGAAGGTCTTGAAGAAAGACCACAGAGAAAGGCACAGGTATATAATCATAACACAAGAGGCTTTAGTTCTACATATTTTCTTTTTTTCTTTCCCTGTTAAGCCTGCTCAACCTGCTGATGAACCTGCAGAAAAGGCTGATGAACCAATGGAACATTAAGTGATAAGCCAGTCTATATATGTATTATCAAATATGTAAGAATACAGGCACCACATACTGATGACAATAATCTATACTTTGAACCAAAAGTTGCAGAGTGGTGGAATGCTATGTTTTAGGAATCAGTCCAGATGTGAGTTTTTTCCAAGCAACCTCACTGAAACCTATATAATGGAATACATTTTTCTTTGAAAGGGTCTGTATAATCATTTTCTAGAAAGTATGGGTATCTATACTAATGTTTTTATATGAAGAACATAGGTGTCTTTGTGGTTTTAAAGACAACTGTGAAATAAAATTGTTTCACCGCCTGGTATATTGGGTTTTTGTTTTTTTAAGTAGCTTCAA